TCTGCAGGGTGTAATATTTTAAAGCACATTACAATTATGACATTTATGAAATAATTCCAAAATCTGAACTACTTTTTCAACAATTTAAAAAATCTCTAATAAAAAGGGGAATGGTGAATTTTGCTTTATTTATATACACATATTTTTTTAAACCCCAGCACTGTTGAGTACTAGTGTTTGTGTTGGCAACATGGTTTAGCGGGAAAAACACAGAGGTTTACTGCAACTGTGGACCACGTGAGTGAGAAAAAAGTCACTATATGTGTAAAGTATTGTGTAAAGAACGTTAAATAGCTTGATTCTAAGAGAAACTGTTTAGGTTTACATGGTATTTTACTGACAAGCACACATATTGTATGTGACGAAAGCATATCACGTATAAATTAGTATATGTATTATGAGCTCAATCTGTTAATTTAGGTTCTTATTCTTAAGTGCTGCTGTCTCTGTTTATAACGTAATAGTGCTACTTTCATTATCTCAAGAGAGCCGTGGGGTTGTACATGGGTCTAAAACGGACACGCGACAAGGGTTCCTAGGAATAAACCATAAACAGGCCCGGGAGCTACGCTAACGCCAAACGCCGAGCAGTGAGACGCGCAGCACCCGCCCTGCGCCTCGGTGGCAGCCGTCCACGCCGTCAGTGCCTGGCGGTTCCCGTGGGACATACCGTCCACTCGCCACGCCCCTCCGCCCGCGGCGCACCCCACGCACCGTGCCCTGGCCGCCCGCCTCACGCACCGCTTTCCTCTCCGTCCAGCGCTCGCTGCAGCCGGGCCGTCTCGCAGTCCAGCGTGCTGGCCAGAGACCGCAGCTTCCCGCAGAAGCTCCGGATAGGGTCCATGCTGAGCACAGCGGGGAAGGACTCCAGGCGTACGCAGACCCCACCGCTCAGCTCACAGCCTCCCGCCACTAGTTTGAATCTCGGCGCCGGACGCGTCCTCGGCTCTGCGCAGGCGCAGTCCTCTCTCGCGAGAGCCGAAGTCTCTCGCCGAGGCCCCAGGAGACCCCGCGAGACGGGTGCGCTTACGCCACGGCGTCTGCTGGCGGCCGCGGAGACGCAGAGTCTTGAGCAGCGCGGCAGGTGAGTAGCTGTGCGAATTCGGTTCTCTAGGGGCCTCCGCAAAGCCCGTCCCTCTCTTCCGCAGGCACCATGTTCCTGACTGCGCTCCTCTGGCGCGGCCGCATTCCCGGCCGTCAGTGGATCGGGAAGCACCGGCGGCCGCGGTTCGTGTCGTTGCGCGCCAAGCAGAACATGATCCGCCGCCTGGAGATCGAGGCGGAGAACCATTACTGGCTGAGCATGCCCTACATGACCCGGGAGCAGGAGCGCGGCCACGCCGCGGTGCGCAGGAGGGAGGCCTTCGAGGCCATAAAGGCGGCCGCCACTTCCAAGTTCCCCCCGCATAGATTCATTGCGGACCAGCTCGACCATCTCAATGTCACCAAGAAATGGTCCTAATCCTGAGTCGTCACCCTTGGATTTTATGGATCACGGAGCTGACCATCTTTACCTGGTCCTGGAACTGAAAAACTGTAGCTTGTGTGAAAATGAGCCTTTGGACCAGTCTTTATTAAAACAAACAAACATGAGTAGTCTGCATATCGAATATCTAGAGCTCTAAACCCCCAATACTTAAAAGTCTAATTGCTGTCCTGTGGTTTCATTAGTCTGATAGGAAGATAGGGATTTCCTCAGTCACAGATGATATTTTGAAGGAAAGCTGCAATAAAGCCACAATGATTTGAGGTCTTTGCTTAAGTATGAGATACTTGATGGGGGCTTTATCATGCAACATTAGTTTGCTTACCTTAAGAATTGCCCAAAAATGAAAGAAAATATGAGCTTTTCAGTTAAACATACTCCTAAAAACATTTTCCGGGATTTTACTACTAAAATTGGACATTTAAGCGAAGTAAAAGAGGCCGGGTGCGGTGGCTCACGCCTGTAATCCCAACACTTTAGGAGTCCAAGGCGGGCGGATCACTTGAGGTCAGGAGTTCAAGACCAGCTTGGCCAAGGTGATAAAACCCGTCTCTACTAATACAAAAAAAATTAGCTGGGTATGTTGGTGCAGGCTTGCAATCCCAGCTACTTGGGACGCTGAGGTGGGAGGATCGCCTGAACCTCAGAGGCAGAGGTTGCAATGAAGCGGAGGTTGCAGTGAGCCGAGAGCATGCCGCTGCACTCCAGCCTGGGAGACTGCATCTCAAAAAAGAAAAATAAACGAAGTAAAAGATATTTATCAGAGCTGTTACAGGAAGGTGTATTTTTTAGCTATTTTGGCAGGGTGCTGTGGTGCTTGCATGTAGTCCCAGCTATTCAGGAATATTGCTTGAGTCCAGCTTGGGCAACATAGCGAGACCCTATCTAAAATAACAATAATATATGGCCAGGCGGGATGGCTCACGCCTGTAATCCCAGCACTTTGGGAGGCTGAGGCGGGCAGATCACTTGAGGCCAGGAGTTCAAGACCAGCCCAACCAACATGGTGAAACCCTGTCTCCACTGAAAATACATAAAATTAGCCGGGTGCAGTGGTGAGGCCTGTAATCCCAGCTACTCAGGAGGCTGAGGCAGGAGAATCGCTTGCACCCAGGAGGTGGAGGCTGCAGTAAGTCGAGATTGTGTCACTGCACTCTAGCCTGGGCGACAGAAAAAGAAAATTTAGGTGGGGAAAAAAATCAGAATTGCGTCTGTGGGAACAGGAATAAAGGAGAAACCACTATTGACTGGGAAGACACACAAAGAACTTTGTCAAAGTTGTATGGCTGAGGCCCACACGGTGGCTCACTTCTGTAATCCCATCACTTTGGGAGGCTTAGGCAGAAGGATCACCTGAGATCAGGAGTTCCAGACCAGCCTGGCCAACATGGCGAAACCCCATCTCTACTAAAAATACAAAAATTAGCCGGGCGTGGTGGCTTACGCCTGTAATCCCAGCACTTTGGGAGGCCAAGGTGGGCGGATCACAAGGTCAGGAGTTCGAGACCAGCCTGGCCAATATGGTGAAACCCCATCTCTACTAAAAATATAAAAATCAGCAAAAAAAATTTAGCCAGGCTTGGTCATGCATGCCTGTAATCCTAGCTACTGGGAAGGCTGAGGAAGGAGAATTGCTTGAACCCAGGTGGTGGAGGTTGCAGTGAGCTGAGATCGTGCCACTGCTCTCCAGCCTGCATGACGGGAGTGAGACACCATCTCAAAAAATACATATAATAATATAAATAAAAATATCTTTTTTGAAAATAATTTAATATACCATGTAATTTACCAGTTGAAGATGTTCGCTTTCAGAATATAATAAAAATAGTCAAAAACTTTGTGTTTCTAAATACATACTGTATATAGT